TCCCAAGTTCAGACCAGAGGGGACGGCGAAGCGCGAAAAAGTTCCCTGCGCCCAGTACGCAGGCGCAGCCGTGCTCCTGGGCTTCCCGGGCCTCGTCCCAGCTGGCGCGCCCGGCGCTCCTCCGCCAGCGGGCAGTTGGGGGCGCTGCAGGGAGGGCACCCGAGCGGGTTGGGGGCGCTCGGAAGGGTGGCTTGCAAGGTCCGGGTAGCTGCAGTCCCCGGAGTGGGGCGGAGAGGCGCGGCACCGCGCGGACGAGGATGGGGCGGGGGCGGGCGCAGCCCGAGGGTGCAGGCACGATAAGGCGGGTGACAGCCAGCGGGGAGGGGCGGGCGCCACCGCGTCCACGCCCTTTGCTCGGGGCCGGGCCGGGAGGGTCCTCGGGCTTTGCGCGCGCCTGGCCGGCGGGCTGAGGCGTACGGGTCGCACGCAGCGCCATGCGAGGCCCCCCTGCCTGGCCGCTGCGGCTGCTCGAGCCACCGAGCCCTGCCGAGCCAGGTCGGCTCCTGCCGGTAGCCTGCGTGTGGGCCGCGGCCAGCCGCGTTCCCGGGTCCCTATCGCCGTTCACTGGCCTGAGGCCGGCGCGGCTATGGGGCGCGGGGCCCGCGCTGCTCTGGGGCGTTGGAGCCGCGCGCCGCTGGAGGAGCGGCTGCCGGGGCGGGGGTCCGGGCGCCTCGCGGGGCGTCCTGGGCCTCGCGCGGCTCCTGGGGCTGTGGGCTCGCGGCCCCGGCAGCTGCAGGTGCGGGGCTTTTGCCGGGCCAGGCGCTCCTCGGCTCCCGCGCGCCCGGTTCCCGGGCGGTCCCGCAGCCGCTGCCTGGGCAGGGGACGAGGCCTGGCGGCGCGGGCCGGCGGCGCCTCCCGGGGACAAGGGGCGGCTGCGCCCCGCAGCGGCCGGACTCCCGGAGGCCCGGAAGCTCCTGGGGCTGGCGTACCCTGAGCGCCGGAGGCTGGCAGGTAGGGTCCTCCCCGGCCACTTCCCTCCGCCGGGCCTCTCCTTCTCCACACGCGGGGTCCCGGGGCGCCGAGAGGGACACGGCCGGGCCGCAGAGCGCGTGTCACCGCCGCCTCTCCTGGGCCACTCCTAACCCCGGAGGAGGGAGGGGATCGCTCACCTCAGAGTAGCGTTGTCAAGATTTCGCCTTAGCTGGGGACTCGTTTGCAGATTTTACACTTGTTTTCTTGTTGACACACGTTATATATGTCATTATTGGAATCTTTGGGTCTGTTCCACCACCAACTTAGTGGGAGCATCTGTTTTGGCTTAGGCAGCAAAATGAGCTGGAGGTTTTTCCTTGGAAAAAAAAATTCTAGCCAAAAATATGCCTATTTTGTTATTAGGCGTTTATACTTTTTTTTTTTAACCAAAAACACATTATTTGCTTCAAGCGAGTCTGTCAAGCAGTCACCAATGCTTTCACAGCGGAAAGCAAAACTTTCAGACTTGTCTCTTGTGCAGGAAGTTACAGCACTGTGTTCAACAGGCCACACCAGTGATCTGTTCAGTAATTGAGTAACTTTTTTAAAAGAAGCCAAAATGAATGTTTTTAGAAACAAAATTTAAATAGGACAGTTTTCTATAGCTCCTCATTTTTTAGCCATAATTGGAGGAGTGTTTAGATGCAAGGGCCTTGTAAGATCTAAAATTTTTTCGATTTCTCTAAATCTTCACTCCTTCTATAAACATCTGTTGAGCCCTCATTCTGGACTGGGCCCTGGGTTTACAGTGGCATGCACAAGGAAACATGGTCCTCACTTCTGCTGGGGCTTCTAGGTTAGTGGGGAGAAGCATCTATGAAATATTCGTATGTATAGAGGTAAACCTGCACCTGTGGGCTGTGGAAGGGGGCCTGTGGGGCCTGTGAGGTTGTCAGGTGCAACACCAGAAAAGCATTCTTTGCTGCAAATCCATTGCTTTAGAAAGGACCCTCCTGGGTAGTGATTTGGGATTTAGAGTAGGTTTGCACAGTGGAGGAGAGCAGTTAGGGTGGCGACTTTTCATCTACCAGTTGCTATGAAAGCTTAGGGGGCTGTTGATATCACTCGGGTGTAAAGAGAATTATTTCATTGTTCAGTTGGTTGAGTGTAGATTTTGTTGTAAAATATCTTTTTCTCTTTCCTCTTTTTAAAAACATTGGAGACTAGGAGCTCTCACTGGACTTTGAGCTGCTTGAGACGGGGACTGTGCGATTCATCTTTCTGTCTCTAGTTCTTAGCATGTGCACGGCACAGAGCAGGCGCTCAGAGTGCCTTCAGTGAAGGAATAAATGACCATACCACCAGGCACAGAGTGAGGCCTTTAGAAACCCTGAGCATCATCGGGTGCGCCCACCACTTCTGTATGTGACTCAAAGTAAGTGTAAGGAAATCCAGTTCTGTTTTGTTCCTGGAACCATTTGGTTCTTCCCTTGAGTCAGAGATCGAGGAGCAAAAGGGAGGAAACTGCTAGAGACTGAGATCAACGCATACTCTGACAACAGCTTATTTGGCAAGGAAGCCTCCTGGACTCAGCACCGCAGCCCCTTTGCTGAAGCAACCTGAACATTGAGAGTGCTTGTGTTTTCTAGCTGCGGTTGGATTTCTCACGATGTCCAGTGTTATCTCCATGTCTGCCCCTTTCTTCCTGGGGAAGATCATTGATGTCATCTATACCAACCCCACTGTGGACTACAGCGACAACCTGACCCGCCTCTGCCTAGGGCTCAGTGCCGTGTTTCTGTGTGGTGCTGCCGCCAATGCCATTCGTGTCTACCTCATGCAAACTTCAGGTAACAGTCTCTCCTCTCAGGGATGTGAGTCACTTGGTGAGCCTGTTCGTGTTTGCTTTTGCAGGTCAGCGCATTGTGAATAGGCTGAGAACTTCATTATTCTCCTCCATTCTGAGGCAGGAGGTTGCTTTCTTTGACAAGACTCGCACAGGAGAATTGATTAACCGCCTCTCATCAGACACTGCACTCCTGGGGCGCTCAGTGACTGAAAACCTCTCAGATGGGCTCAGGGCCGGGGCCCAGGCTTCCGTAGGCATCAGTATGATGGTATGTGGGCCTGGTTCCCCTTGGTACCTTCCAACACCTCTGAATTTTTTTTTGTTTTTGACAGTTTTTTGTCTCACCTAATCTGGCCACCTTTGTTTTGAGCGTGGTGCCTCCAGTGTCAATCATTGCTGTAATTTATGGGCGATATCTACGGAAACTGACCAAAGTCACTCAGGATTCCCTGGCACAAGCCACTCAGGTAAAGGCCCCTTCCTGTCCGCGTGGTTTCCACTCCTCCTGAAATGTATTTATTATTCTCCCAGCTAGCTGAGGAACGTATTGGAAATGTAAGAACTGTTCGAGCTTTTGGGAAAGAAATGACTGAAATCGAGAAATATGCCAGCAAAGTGGACCATGTAATGCAGTTAGCAAGGAAAGAGGCATTCGCCCGGGCTGGTTTCTTTGGAGCAGTAAGTAGATCACTTTGGAAAAAGTAAAATTGCACCTGACTTCTGTGTTTTCTTCATTCGACAGACTGGGCTCTCCGGAAACCTGATCGTGCTTTCTGTCCTGTACAAAGGAGGGCTGCTGATGGGCAGTGCCCACATGACCGTGGGTGAACTCTCTTCCTTCCTAATGTATGCTTTCTGGGTTGGAATAAGCATTGGAGGTAAATAATTTAAATAGGCTTGGGGTGTTACAACATGTGTGTGGATTCTGCTTCTCATCCTCAGGTCTGAGCTCTTTCTACTCGGAGCTGATGAAAGGACTGGGTGCAGGGGGGCGCCTCTGGGAGCTCCTGGAGAGAGAGCCCAAGCTGCCTTTTAACGGTGGGTCTGAAAATTGTTTCTTTGCTAGGATTGTAAGTAATTAATATTCCATTTTATGTTTCAGAGGGGGTCATCTTAAATGAGAAAAGCTTCCAGGGTGCTTTGGAGTTTAAGAACGTGCATTTTGCCTATCCAGCTCGCCCAGAGGTGCCCATATTTCAGGATTTCAGCCTTTCCATTCCGTCAGGATCTGTCACGGCACTGGTTGGCCCAAGTGGTTCTGGCAAATCAACAGTGCTTTCACTCCTGCTGAGGTTGTACGACCCTGCTTCTGGTAAGCAGTTCACCACACTGTAGCACCGAGGGGTGACTCTTTCCTTTCCTTTCCTCTCAACAAGGAACTATTAGTCTTGATGGCCATGACATCCGTCAGCTAAACCCAGTGTGGCTGAGATCCAAAATTGGGACAGTGAGTCAGGTAAGAAGAGAGGCTTCCATTTCTATTTCACTAATTCGTGATATGTTTTATTTCCAATTTGTAGGAACCCATTTTGTTTTCTTGCTCTATTGCTGAGAACATTGCTTATGGTGCTGATGACCCTTCCTCTGTGACCGCTGAGGAAATCCAGAGAGTGGCTGAAGTGGCCAATGCAGTGGCCTTCATCCGGAATTTCCCCCAAGGGTTCAACACTGTGGTTGGAGAAAAGGGTGTTCTCCTCTCAGGTGCATTTCTTTACTGCTTTGTAGCAAAGTCTGGCCTTCTTTTTTTAAATGTTGTCTTTGTCAGGTGGGCAGAAACAGCGGATTGCGATTGCCCGTGCTCTGCTAAAGGTAAGCCTGAAGCGACTTGGATGTTTTTTAAAATTTTATCTTTTCCTTTTTTTTCCTTCTTCAGAATCCCAAAATTCTTCTCCTAGATGAAGCAACCAGGTGAGGATATCTTAATAATATATGCCATTGTGTTTGCTTTCTTGTGTGTGTGCTCCTGTGTCAGTGCGCTGGATGCCGAAAATGAGTACCTTGTTCAAGAAGCTCTAGATCGACTGATGGATGGAAGAACGGTGTTAGTTATTGCCCATCGTCTGTCCACCATTAAGAATGCTAATATGGTTGCTGTTCTTGACCAAGGAAAAATTACTGAATATGGAAAACATGAAGAGCTGCTTTCAAAACCAAATGGGATATACAGAAAACTAATGAACAAACAAAGTTTTATTTCAGCATAAGGAAGCAATTACTGGTAAACAATATGAGACTTTAATGCAAAACAGTGTTGCAGAAAAAAAACTCAGAGACTATGAAATACATAAACCATATATCAAGTTATTTGAAAAATACCTATTTTTTTCCAAAGTGTGTAAAAGATTGTTTTGAAACGTACCTGTTCTCAAGATCTTTTTATTCAGAGTTTTAATAATTGTAACTTTTTAAATGTCTATAGCACTGAAGTTATTTTCAGGTTTTGTATTTTCTTTTCTTGTGGAATATTTTAATTAATATAGCATGGCACCTCATTTTCTTTTGCCTGCTGTTAAAGATTGAAGCTATTGTCAAATGACAACTTTAAAAAGGCAATTATAAATAAAAAGCCTGATTATTTTAGGCCAGTTTACCAATCACTGTGTAATTCTTCTGGTAGTATTCTACCTACTTTTAAGTCTAATTTTACAGATAGAATAATGGAAATTGAAAATTTAACCCTTTATTCCGATAATCTCATGAAGCAAACCTAACTATTTAACATCAGCTGGAAAGAAGGGAACATTTATATTGCCCATCTCCTGTGTCTTCAAAGGTGTGAGAGCTGAGGAATATGTGTTCCTATGGGAACTATGTTTGAATATGTGCAGTTTTCAACATTTTGGCACATGAAAGCCTGACAAGTTTTTAAAAGGGCAGAAGCTTTATTTTTTGAACAGGAAAACATGTTTTTTAAATTCACATGTTTGTATGAGTACTTTTGCGAAGCAAGGCATGAACTGCTAGGTATTATTAAGAATGAATGATTTTTGCATTTAAGTTGTTTGAAGGCATGTATTTTGAAAAATATCTGTTACAAATTTATAATTTCAAGACAAATTGAATCTTATTTTATAATACTTTTGGAATTTCATTAATAAGGCTAAAATTTGAGGAATATAACTAATTTTCAGCCTTAAGACATTTAAGTTTGGAAGTCCTTGCTATTCAACAGAATAACAAGAAAACTTCAGAATGTATCACTCTCCTGAAAAGAAGATATTAATAAGCCCTTTTATTTATGGTTATAGTTTTATTTATAGTCTCAAAATTCCTAAAGCAATGCTACAACCATTGAATTTGCCATATTTTGTATCAGTGCTGTTAATTTGCTGTTGCCTCAAGAAAAAGTGCTTTTTCTCCATGGATGAGGCTAGACCCTAAGAAGTAATTAAGTCAATGTAAATCAAATGGAAGTTTTCCCATGAACTAAGCATTTATTAGTTCCCTGATTAGACTGGAAGAAGAAACCACTATTTCATGAAAAGCATGGAATATTATATTTTATTGTTCATAATTAATGAATAAAATTGATATGAATGAATATAGTGTTCTTTGAATTAGTAAACAGTACATCTGTGACAATCATTTTTAACAAGCTCTACTTGTGTTCTTTATAAAGTGTGATTTTCAGAAAGCAAACAACACAATTACAAGGTTGAATCTGAGGAAAATAATCCTTGTGCCATAGAAGTATTTACGAAATTGCATTTCATTGTTATGTTTTATTTTCTGATACATGATGTTCAATTTTATCTTTAGGTAATATTTTATATCATAGATTAAAATTTATAGTGAACTTTATCTGTGTCTGTCACTTTTTTTTTTTTTATGAC